TGGCCTCCCAAAGTGCTGGGATTACAGGCGTGAGCCACCGCGCCCGGCCGGCTTACATTCTTTTAAAGTCAGAAGAAAAAAATGAACTTTCAGGTCAGAGAAAATATTTTGTTATATAATATTGATACGTCATGTTTATATCAATGCAGTTGTAAAATATGTTAAATATTTATACATATATTTAACTTACATGTGTGTGAAATATATGTGTGTGTGTAATGTACAAGCCACAAGGCAAAAGTGCTCAGGGTCCAAGAAAGTCAAAACGTGTCCCTGCACCCGAAAAGCACGAAACCTTCTGGGGCAGTGATTATGGCAGAGCAAGTTGGAAGATGGCAGGTGGTAGACAAATTGTGAAAAATATCACATTTCTCTCACCCTGTCAAAGGCAACCCCAAAGTGAAGTCAAAATAGAGATGAAATGCAGGGTCACTTCCTAGCTGCGTGATCTTGGACAAGAGAGTTGACCAACCTGAGCCTCAGTTTCTCCATGGATACAATGGGGATGCGTGCCTCCGACGTTTGTTGGACAGGACCGGTATATACGAAGCATACAGCGGTATATACAGTAAATGCCCCCATAAATACACGTTGAATGAATGCAGTAAATGCATGCTTAGCATGGTGGCCAGTATACGGTAAGCGTCCAATAAGTGGTAAATGTTGGCTTTAAAAATTGTTCAAAAGTCTCCACGAGCGACAACCCTAGTTCTCCAAGACGCAGGCGCACCCCACCAGGTTCCACGCAGACCTGCGCAGTAGCTCCCCCAAGAGGCGAGGACACGCGACTGCGCTTGCGCATACGCGCTTTCCACCTTCCCTCCGGGCGCGAGCGCCCGTGGGGCGGGCCTCAGCGGCGGCGCGACAAGTCCAGAGGTGAGGGCTGAGGAAGGGGCGTGGCTAGCGGGCTGGCCTCAGCCACCCTCTTCCGGGCTCCGCCAGCTGCGCGCGCATCTTCTCCCCCTTCTTTTGTGGTCCGGCCCATTGCGAGGGTGACAGGAAACCCTGTGCAGGGAGCGCCGCCATCTTGGACCAGCCCGAGGAAGATACTGAGGGAGCACAGGAGCAGTCACCGCTGCCACTGCTACTGCCGCTACTGCTGCCGGCGCGTCTGCACCTCTCGGCCTGCCAGTGTACCTGCCGGCGCCTCGGTCGACCGCCCCCGCCCCCTCTCCCGCTGCGTCCGCACTCCTGTTCCTGGTCCTGACGCCCCCCTCCCGCCCGGAAAGCTGCCCAGCCACCAGCAACCCCCCAGGTAACCCGGGCCTTCCGTAGTGTCCGGCCGGCTTCTGAAGTAACAGAGATTTCTTTGTTTTTAGTGCCACCATGGCAACTGCACCATACAACTACTCTTACATCTTTAAATATATTATTATTGGTAAGTTTATTTAACTTACACTCTTGTTCCCATTGCCACCTGAAACTTCTTTTTTTTTAAACAGGGGACATGGGAGTAGGAAAATCTTGCTTGCTTCATCAATTTACAGAAAAAAAATGTAAGTTCAATACATGAGGTAAACATTAATAGATTGGGCTATTACTTTTTTTCCTCCTTAACAGTTATGGCTGATTGTCCTCACACAATTGGTGTTGAATTTGGTACAAGAATAATCGAAGTTAGTGGCCAAAAAATAAAACTGCAGATTTGGGATACGGCAGGACAGGAGCGATTTAGGGCTGTTACACGGAGCTACTACAGAGGAGCTGCGGGAGCTCTTATGGTCTATGATATCACTAGGTAAGAGATAATTTTTCAACCTTCATATGGGGGCAGTCACAAATTTAAACTTTTATTTTTGCAGAAGAAGTACATATAACCACTTAAGCAGCTGGTTGACAGATGCAAGGAATCTCACCAATCCAAATACTGTAAGTTAAATGGCATCTTATTACACAGAAAATACAAGGTGTCTTTCTTTTGATCACAAATTAGGTAATAATTCTCATAGGAAATAAAGCAGATTTGGAGGCACAGAGAGATGTTACATATGAAGAAGCCAAACAGTTTGCTGAAGAAAATGGTGAGTTTCTTTAAGACTTAATGGTCACAATTTGTCCTAATTATAGTCTGAATTTTATTTTTAGGCTTATTGTTCCTCGAAGCGAGTGCAAAAACGTAAGTGTGACCAAAATACAGATATTTCAATTGTTCTCCAATAAAGTTATCAATTGCCTCTTAGGGGAGAGAATGTAGAAGATGCCTTCCTTGAGGCTGCCAAGAAAATCTATCAGAACATTCAGGATGGAAGCTTGGATCTGAATGCTGCTGAGTCTGGTGTACAACACAAACCTTCAGCCCCGCAGGGAGGCCGGCTAACCAGTGAACCCCAACCCCAGAGAGAAGGCTGTGGCTGCTAGTGACCTCTTTGCTGTGGCCCCTCATTTGACCTTTCACCTCTGTCTGTTGGAAGCAGTACTTTTTACTGCCTCATTGTCTTCTGTACATCTTACTGGGTTTAATTAAAAAAAAAGAAAAAACTCTGTTGTAAAAACAGTTTAACACAATACTAAACTGCTAAACAACTAGATGTAATCAGGTTATCAAAGGCAAGTAGAGTAATAAATCTCTCCTGCATGGTAAATCTAGACTTTTTTTCCCCCTTGTCCTCGTGATAAGTATGTCACCAATATATGATTTAAACCGAGCACTGATGCTGGACTTCATGATTTTTACCCTCCCTTTGGCAAGGCTTTGTCTCACTGTACGGTTTAATTTGGTGATATCTTAAGCCTTTCTTCCCATCCTTAACTGTTCAAGTATGTCTGTTGTAACCAATAAGTTTATTGCTGTGAAATTACTTCTGATGGTAGAGAAGGGGTTCTATAACTGCTTTTGTTTTGTTTTGGATAAATTTCCTGTTGTGTGGGTGGCATTTTTCTTAACGAGATTTGCTTCTGTCTTAGCCTCACACAGGGAAAATATCCATTTATCTTCTCTCTCGTGCTTAATTAATAGCTTTATCTTTTTTTATACCATTTTATCCTTTTCTCTTTAACAGAAAGTAAATATGTATAAAATTTGAAGGAATCGAACTAACAATACATTCTGTGTATATTATTTTAATGAAGAAAATAAATTGATTACTGGCATTGGAACAGTATAAAATACCAGTTTGTACAGTATGACCTATATGTGACCATGTTACTCCCTTCCATTTCACACAAAGAAATAGACACAACTGCAGTTCACAAGTAGTACTGGCTCCACCCCTTGGTGCTGGCAGTGTTTGGGGACATTATGCTGGAAAGAGCTCCTAGCATCAGAGGATTAACACTAGCAGATTCTGTTCCATCTTTGCACTGTTGCTTACCTGCTGATTTTCTTAACTGTTCTTGTGCAATCGACAATGTGCTAACCTGCTTTTCTCTTTTTGTAAACGTTTTTGCATTACAGGCTGCATTCTTGCCTTACTGTATAGAAAAAGAAAAAAGGCTGGGTTTACTATTGCACATTTTAAGCTTTTATACCTTTATCTTCTTGGAATGGTCAGATTCTGAACTGGACAGTCAGAACCACAGGTCTGCTGTTAAGGGATTTTAAATTGTGCATTTTTAACCCTACAGTGAAATAACTTAAGATATCCCTGTGTTCACAGTGTGAGGGGCTGTTTTATGTCATGTTGGCATAAATTGTTTTGTAAAAGGGAAAGTGTTTCTAAAGGTGTTTCAGCGCTTGTGCTGATACAAAGTAAGTTATTACTTTGCACCAGGTGGTTTGGCCACTGAATTAATACTGTATAGCAAGAGAAACAATCTTATTTTTTTGGACAACATGTTTTATTAAGTTCTTCATTTCTGTTGATTTTTTTTATTGCATTTATGATTCAGTGGCTGGGAATTGAGAATTTATTTGAAATAGAATAGGTAACACCTCAGCGTACTATAGAAAATGCACTCAGCTCAACTGCTGTGTTTAAAATACACATTTTAAATCCCTCTTTACAGACACTAACATAAAAGTACATCTTTCTGGGTTGTAAACATGTGGTAGTACCAGAGTATTGTATAGTCAATGTTAAATAAAAGCCAAAACTGGAATGTGCAGAAAGTAGGCTTTGGTTAATTTGTGGATTCATTTTTATTTTTGTCTTTGTTTAACTTTTTAAAAAATAAGATTTCTGGAGTAGATTGGTATATTCTGTTAAAGACTTACAGTGATCCATTTTGCTTACACTGTTGCATCACAAGGGACTCACCCAGGGACCATGACCTGCTGGTGTGTGTGTATATTTACAAAAACAAAACAAACAAACCACCCATTGGGATATAAGGTAGCAATCACAAACTAAAGACTGCGGCTTGTTGAGGTGCAATACCCTGACTCCCAAAGTTAGTTACAGTGGGTTTTATTGTTTTTGTGACTGAAGGATTTATTCAGACTGCTGTACTCTTCATTTGATGTAACAAAATGCTATTAATCTAAATATTTGTAAATAAAGTACCTGTATCTAGATTAAATTAAAATTGGTTGCATTATTTTCTGAACTATAATAGGGTTTTTCTTCAGGTGAACAATTTGACGTGTCATCAGTTTTTATTGCAGCACTGTCCATATTCATTGTATAAAGAGAGGTCTACGTATGTAGCATATAAAACCACATCACTAAGTAATAGACCCACAGCTTTATTCTTGTGTTTACATTACCCTTGAAATGTTTTCAGTCAACCCTTTTCAGTGTAAGATCAGCACATTTGGTGGCTGATGCTGTTCTCCTTTGACTGTACCGGGAGCCAGATTCTATCATATGCATGTGTAATCCCCTGTAATACACTCAGGTGCTCACAAATAGAGCAGATTGTCATATTGTAACATGCGTGTGCCAGACACCGGGCAGTACACTTTGGAAAGAATGTGAAATCCTTTTAATTTTTAATCCATAGCTTACTGCTTGTGCAGTCACCTGCCTCTTGAGGTTGCTCATTGCCCTTGGACCTGTGAGGAGGCCTTCAGATTAGTAATTGGTGCTTAGTACTATTTATGCTTAAATAGATCTTCCAGTACAATGTTGAAGTCTTTTTTATGGATAATAACGTGTTTGATGGAGTAACTTATTATTTTTTTTTGGTTGGTGGTTTACACGTTAATAGAGGTAGTACAATTTCTTTGGAAAGGTGTCTTTTGAAGCCAGCTGTTAAGCTTCATACATTACCTCCCTTCTCAAATTCGGTAAGACAGTAGTTTTGGGGAACTTTTTTGCCCATGTGTCTTTTAAGTGTGATTTTAAAAAAATGAGTGGTTCAGTTCATTCCCCTAAACAGAAGAAAAGACCAAATAATTACCTTCCATTCCTCTTCATGTGGGAATATAGAGAGGGTTCATGTGGCATTTTAGAGAAAAGATAATTTATCCTCATTCAACACAGGCCCAGAAAATTGTGTCCCAGAAGGATGTCAGTAATTGTGACTAGGCCAGGCCTTTTAGCATTTTGCTAAGACTTGAAACAAAAAATGTAAATACAAAAGAAATCAAGTTTTGTTTTGAAAGATGCCTTCTAGAACTTACTGTGTATTAATAAATTGTCACTTTCATTGTCTTTATTGTAACTCCATTGATCCCGTATCTTAACGGTTCACGTCTAGCCAAATAACTGTTTTGGAATAAAAACCTTGGTGGTGAGGGATGACTGCACTGTGCTGCTCTGTATTATTAGTA